CGAAGGCGGGGTGTGACTTGGCCTCTGTCTCCCTCTCCAAACTCATCTCTTGAACCCCCACACTCCCATAGGTCCTGGTCACACTGATTCTTGTCAATTCCTGGAACACATTTGACTCATCAACCCCAAAGCTTCTTCACCGTTCCAGGGCTTGCCCTTTGCCCATGCCTACCCCTTCTTTCATTCTTCAGCTCTTCCCTTAAATGTCACCCTGATGGAGGACTATCCCTCACCAGTCTAGTCTTTCCTGCTATTTTCTATCATGAAAGGCTGCTTGTTTACTCCAAAGCATTTACGCGACTGCCGATATTTTGTTTACGCTCCAGCCTGTATCCATCTCCTGGAGGCAGCACCTCCGCACCCCTGAAACGGCGCTCGTTGTGTGGGGAGGGGCGACGCCTGTGCTGTCGGAACAAAGTTCCAGCGTGGGGAAAGGCAGGCCCGGTCACTTGGGTGGGAGGAGCGGTGGGTACGGAAAGGGTTCTTAAACGTCAGAGATCAACGGACAGACCGCAGCAACCGAGAGCCTGGACCCTGGTGTCAGAACCCTGCGGGTCTAACAGAGCTGGGCCCCCACCGGCTCAGCCTCCTGAAGGAGCACGCGGTAGGTGAAGCGCGGGGGCAAATATGAGGCATGGCCTCGGAGAAGGCCCGTCGACCCGGGAAGTGAGGGGGGGAGAGGACCCAGCAGCCGGGGAGAGGAGAGACAGATGGGACTGCGTCCCCGGGCTCGAGGCGCAAAGCAAGGCAGGGCCCCCGTCGCCTCGGGGACACCAGTGTCCCGAAGTGCGAGCCCGTCCCACGGGCGCCATGTCACCTGTAGAAACCGAAGACGGAGCGTCCAGAAAGACTCGAGCCGCCCCCGCCCCAGGCCGAAGCCTGGTTCGCCTTTGGCTCACCTCAGCCGCGAACAGCCCCAAGAACCCGAGCCCCGCAGCAACCGCGTCGCCGCCAGCACCACAGCCGCCATCTTGCGTCTCCGCCCCGCTTCAGTCGTCACTTCCGCTTCCGCCCACGGCTTCCCCTCCCCCTCGCCGACGGCCCAAGGCGTTCAGGCACGCGCTTTCGGTGCTCGGAGCGGAAGCAGCGGCGAGAGGCTCGGAGGCGCGGGGGCGGCCGAGCGGCGGGCGACGGGGGCGGGCGACGGGGGCGGGCGACGCGGGCCGCGGCACGGGCGGAGCCGGGGCCATGGAGCCGCCGCTGCCGGGCTAGGCAGGTCGTGCCCCGCCGGGCCGGCGGCGATGTCGGGCTACCAGCGCCGCCCGGGCGCCACCCCGCTGTCCCGAGCCCGGAGCCTCGCCATTCCCGACGGTGAGCGGGGCAGGGGCCGAGTCCAGCGGTCCCGCAGTAAAGTCGCTGTTGTCGTTGCTTCCAGCTCCAGCGTTCTATGAGCGCCGGTCTTGTCTCCCCCAGCTAAATTGTGAGCGCCCCCATGGCAGGGACCTGGACTCCCCCTTCTTCGGCATTCGGCCGGCCTTTATGTGCTATGTGCCCAGCCCGGTGCTGGCTTCCGTGGGAGACACAGGTGAGAGACGAGGGCGCCGGCCCCGGGGACGCTTCCAGTTCCCGCGCCACGTGTGGCACCTCCGCTGCAGCACGAGCTCGTCCATTGACCCATCAATGTGCAGAGCGCTCACTGCGTGCCAGGCACTCGGAATTCAAAGGCGGAGTCCCCTGCTAGGAGCTCACAGTCTGGTTGCGGGGAGACCTCCCCCAAGACAGACAGTTCCAGTACAGGATGGTTAGTGCCCGGGGAGCACAGGAGCCCGCCCGACTTTATGCATTTGTGATGTCTGTTATTTCAGATGACAGATTTGAAGATCTGGAAGAGGCAAATCCATTCTCTTTTAGAGAGTTTCTGAAGACCAAGAACCTCGGCCTCTCGAAAGAGGATCCGGCCAGCAGAATTTATGCAAAGGTAAATCCACGGCACTGTGGGCGATGGCTCTGCTCCATTGTTTTTTTTTTTTTTTTTTTTTTAGGAAGCCTCGAGGCATTCCCTGGGACTTGACCACAACTCCCCACCCTCCCAAACCGGCGGGTATGGCCTGGAGTATCAGCAGCCATTTTTCGAGGATCCGACAGGGGCTGGTGACCTCCTGGATGAGGAGGAGGATGAGGACACCGGATGGAGTGGGGCCTACCTGCCGTCCGCCATCGAGCAGACTCACCCCGAGAGGGTCCCTGCCGGCACGTCGCCCTGCAGCACATACCTTTCCTTTTTCTCCACCCCGTCGGAGCTGGCAGGGCCTGAGTCTCTGCCCTCGTGGGCGTTGAGTGACACTGATTCTCGCGTGTCTCCGGCCTCTCCGGCAGGGAGTCCTAGCGCAGACTTTGCGGTTCATGGAGAGTCTCTGGGAGACAGGCACCTGCGGACGCTGCAGATAAGTTACGACGCAGTAAGTGAGCCTCACGGCGCCCTCTGGCACAGGACTTTCTAATAAGGATGTTCTCTCTCCACAGCTGAAAGATGAAAATTCTAAGCTGAGAAGAAAGCTGAATGAGGTTCAGAGCTTCTCTGAAGCTCAAACAGAAATGTATGTAAGCTTTTAGTTAGGAATGCAATCCAGAAATTAACAACTCGGGTTTTTCTTTAACAAGGGTGAGGACGCTTGAGCGGAAGTTAGAAGCAAAAATGATCAAGGAGGAAAGCGACTACCACGACCTGGAGTCGGTGGTTCAGCAGGTGGAGCAGAACCTGGAGCTGATGACCGTATGGGTTTCTTCTCTGAATCGGACGAGCTGGCTTTTTGTGGTTTTTCTTTTTTGGGTAACAGAAACGGGCTGTAAAGGCAGAAAACCACGTCGTGAAACTAAAACAGGAAATCAGTTTGCTCCAGGTAATTAAAGGAAGGGACTTCAGTGTTTTTCTTGCTCTGTCCTTAGCCGTAACCGTCCCCCCAGGCGCAGGTCTCCAACTTCCAGCGAGAGAATGAAGCCCTGCGGTGCGGCCAGGGTGCCAGCCTGACCGTGGTGAAGCAGAACGCCGACGTGGCCCTGCAGAACCTCCGGGTGGTCATGAACAGTGCACAGGCTTCCATCAAGTGAGTGCCTGGGAGGCACCGGGAAGCCTGGCCCACCCATCCTGATATCCATGCTTGTTTTCAGGCAACTGGTTTCCGGAGCTGAGACACTGAATCTTGTTGCCGAAATCCTTAAATCTATAGACAGAATTTCTGAAGTTAAAGACGAGGAGGAAGACTCTTGAGGACCCCTGGGTGTTCTCAGCATGAAGCTCCGTGTATACCCTGAGGTCACCACCGCTCGATCTAAATGTGCAGTTGTGTCCTTAAATATGCAGTCTTCACCCAGAGTAAAGTGTTGATCGCAAGAGTCCAGTGTCGTGCCCTCAGCCAGTTCTTGGCCACCACAATGGGAGCAGCCCTGGCCGAGTTGTCTCTGTGGTTTCTATGCAGCCCTTCTTGGCGAAATTCCTGCGATCTTATAGATTCTAATGAGCTCTTGGAAGACATTGTCATAAAAGCCAGTGATTTTAAGAAAAAGAGTGGTTCTGGAATCAATGTTTTCCAGTCCCATCCCAGAACATCAGTTGTAAGATAAGTACAATTGGTTGTCCTTGATTTCATAAGTAGAACAAACACTAAATGTGCCTCTGAGATGGCCACCCCGGGCAGGGACCTGTGCCTTCCGCCGATGCTCAGGGCTCCCTCTGGCTCCCGGGTCACTCTTGTGGCCCCAGTGGGTGGTCCCTGCAGTCATGGCCTGAGTGCGCAGGGGCCACCGCGTGGCTGCTGCTGTCCTCCTCCGGGACCCACGGGGACCAAGGTCACACGTTCCGTGCTGTGAAGCTGTCCAGATGTGCCTCTTTGGCTGGGGGTTCTGGTGGACGTTTCAAGTGGCATTTTGTACAATGCAGGTTAGAATTCAGGAATTTCAAGTATGTGCCCGGGTCTGTCAGGTCCCAGTTGCCTTTCTGACGGCCCCCCTCAGAGGGACGGCGATGAGCACTAAATGCTTTTTTGACTATTTTCCTATAGATTTTTTTTAAAACTTTTTTTTCCTCCTGTTCCAATTGATAGCTTTCTTATTTAATAAATTCTGTAGTTCACCGCACTGTCTCTTCTCTGCTGACTTAGCCAGTCCTT